AGAAAGGAAGGTCTGGTAAAGGTATTTAACATTTCTGAACTTCAATTTCCTCATCCCAAAAATGGGGGATAAATTATATTACTTAAGACAGTTAAGGCGATTGTATGAAATGAGTGTAAAAATGTTTTACCGTACTACCTGGCAAACAGCAGACACTTAGTAAATATTGTTTGTTGGGCACTTGATAAACGTCTCTCAAGTTCCTACTGTGTGCCAGTTGTTGTGTTAGCTGCAAAGGATGTGGAGATGAGATTCTGTCTCTTCCTTTAAGGAAAGGGGATGGTGTTATTTTCTTCCTACCAGATGACAAGTTAATACTATTTAAAACATGATTTCTGTTAATTTGTGGGAGATTGCATTTTTTTCCCCATCAGATCATTGTGGTAAAATAACTTGTGCTCTTTTCTTATTCCGTGGTTTGTTTTGTTTTGTTTTCTATAGGATTTTGTTTGTTTTTCACAAAAATGGTCATTTGAGCTGTAAGGCAAAAGTGCAGCCTCCTAGGCTGAATGGTGCAAAGACTGGAGTTTTTTCCACAAGGAGCCCTCATCGTCCCAATGCAATAGGACTGACCCTGGCCAAGCTGGAAAAGGTAGAAGGTAACCCATTTCATTTCTACTTTTACCTTTTTCCTCACCCAAAAAAGCCTTATAAAATAAACAGCATTCACCACTGGCTGTTTATTCAGACGAGTACCAATGATGTTAACTCCTGAGAACCACCAGACATTGAAGAAAATACAATGATTAAAAGAATGTTAGCATTGAAAAATGTTGAAATAAACTCATAGGATGCTCAGAGCTTGTTTATATTATTGCATATATCCAAAACTATTAAATTATTTAGAAATAACACAAATTTCACAATCATTAAATTAGTAACCAAAGTTTCTCTGACTTGGAATGCAGTAAATACAAAATGATTAAAAATAAATGGACACTTTCCAATTTAACACACAATAACTCATTGTACATGCACATATGGAAAACACATAGACTGGTGGTATATCATTCCTTCCTTGCAGCCTTGGGGAAATGGACAGATATCATGGCTGCAGTGCTGATGTCAACTGTGCTGTGTGGCAGGAGTCTGGGATGAATCACACTACAAGGACAAACATTGGTCAGGTTGTAGAAGTTTTAAACTAGTTTTAACTGTGTGTTCGTATATAACCTAGTTACGCATTTATGGAAAGCATTCCATTCTGACCTAACAGATGCATTTGTTATAGAGGCAGCAGATGAAATGGCAGGTAAACTAGGAGTCAAGAGACCATTCCAGGCTTCAGCCTGCTGGTTGTGAAGTGGGCAAAGGAGAAGGACCTGCTTCCTCTGTGATTCCACAGAATATTTTGAGAATCTTGTAAGAGAGAAGTTCTAAAACTACTTTTTCAGGCTATTGGACACTAAATAGATGAGAGCAGTTATTTTGCTTGTTCTTTCCCAGAACTTGAACTCTCCCACTGGATTGTACTCAACTGGGCCTTAGGTAGTTTTCTCAGAAAAATTCAGTAGCTGATCCACCTTGAATTTTATCAATTTGTAATGGCTAACAAACTTGGATAGCAAGTACTAGAAGATTTTATGATTATTCAGGGACATATTTTCTAGCACTGAATATGTGCCAGACATTGTCCTAGGTGCTAGAGCTATAGTGATAAACAAATCAGATGAAAGTAGAAATCCATGCCCTAAAGAACTTAATGTTTCAATTGGGAAGGTCAAGTCAGATAGGTTAAAAGGCAAACACAGTAGCACTGTAGACATTACTATATAAGCTTTATGGCAACTAGTGTTTGTGCAGTGCTTTACAGTTAGTAAACAGTGTTCACGTACCTTATCTCACAGTGGCTTTGTGGGTTTGACAAAGTAGCAATCCTCATCTCATAGGTGAGGAAACTAGGGCTCTTTAAGATTAGATAATCTGTCTAATAGCATCCAGCCAGGTGGTCATCTGACTCTAAATCCTTTGAAGTCTTACTTATGCTACAGTGCCTTTCTTTTTCCTACAGATATTGTTAGGCATAATTCATCATCTAGCAAGTCCAGAATCATCTTTCCAGAGTTCCAGCTCATTCATAATAACATGTTTCAGAAATCAGGGTCCTGTATTAGTTACGTTTTTCTTAAATGGAGACGGAATCAAATGTGACTGCATGTAGTTTTTCTGTTCTCATTTGGCCTATTTTCCAAGAGTAAGGTTAGTAGATGGCTATTTGTAGCAGTAACTGGACAGCATCTGTCCAGTGGGACAGCTGGAGACTTGTCTTTAGTATTTGGTAATGCTGACTTATGTGCTGCTTAATCTTTTGAGTCTTGATGGATGTATTAGATTTCTATTGTTGTGTAACAAATTACCACAGAATCATCAGTTTAAACAACACACATGTATTATGTGTTTGAAACATTATTATGTATCTGTGGGTCAGAAGGATGGGCACAGCTTAACTAGGTCATCTGCTTAGGTCTCACTAGACTGCAATTAAATTGTCAGCTGATATGAGTTCTTATCTGGAGGCTTGACCATGGAAGAATCTGCTTAAGCTCACTCAGACTGTTGGCCACATTGATTTCCTTGCCATCGTAGTAGGACTGGGGGCCCCAGATTCTTGCTGGTTGTTGGCTGGAGGCTGCCCTCAGTGTCTAAAGGCTGTTTGCAGTTCCTTGCTATGTGGGCTTCCTAGCACGCCTGCCTACTTCAGCAAGCCTTCAAGGAGAGTCTCTCGAGTGAGTCTTCCAGCCAGCAGCAGTGCTAATGAAAAGCATAGTCACTGGAGGGACATCATACCTCTTTTGCCATATTCTGTTGGTTAGAAGCCAGTCACACTCAAGGGGAAGGATTATATAAGGGCATGAACTTCAGGAGGTGCGGGTCACAGGGCCACTTTTGGATCTGTTTGCCACAGTAAGAACCTTCATTGGTCCCACAGAGATATACTGAGGACTACTATATCCCTGGAACAGAAGCACCAGTGATACAAAGATGAGTTGGTCCCAGCCTGTGTTAAGGGGCCTGCCTGCGTCTAGGGATGAAGACTCTAAGCAGGTCACTACCCTACCGTGGGGAAAGCGCTCTAGCAGAGGTTTGTGCACAGGCTTCTCTATGGGGACTGTATGTTCTTCATTTTTCACGTTTTTATGTCATAGGTGGAGCTATATACCTTTCTGGAATTGACATGATACATGGCACACCCGTACTAGACATCAAGCCCTACATAGCTGAGTATGACTCACCGCAAAATGTGATGGAGCCTTTAGCAGACTTTAATTTACAGAATAACCAACATACACCAAACACTGTGTCCCAGTCTGACAGCAAGACTGACAGCTGTGACCAGCGACAGCTCTCAGGGTGTGATGAGCCACAACCCCACCATAGCACTAAGAGGAAACCTAAATGTCCTGAAGACAGAACTTCAGAAGAAAACTACCTGACACACAGTGACACAGCCAGAATTCAGCAAGCATTTCCTATGCACAGGGAGATAGCAGTGGATTTTGGTTTGGAATCAAGACGTGATCAGAGTTCCAGCGTGGCAGAAGAACAAATTGGCCCATATTGCCCAGAGAAGAGCTTTTCAGAGAAAGGTACAGACAAGAAGCTAGAAAGAGTGGAAGGAGCAGCAGTCTTGCAAGGAAGCAGGGCAGAGACACAGCCCATGGCCCCTCACTGCCCTGCTGGAAGGGCTGATGGAGCTCCCCGCAGCGTGGTTCCTGCCTGGGTGACAGAGGCTCCTGTGGCCACTTTAGAAGTGCGGTTTACTCCTCATGCCGAGATGGACCTTGGGCAGCTCAGTTCACAAGGTATCTTCAGTTTCTTCATTCTGAATGAGAGAGTGCTCATTAAGTTGTGTTTTTTTCATTGCAGATGTTGGTCAGGCGTCATTTAAATATTTTCAGTCAGCAGAGGAAGCAAAGCGTGCCATTGAGGCTGTGCTGTCAGCGGATCCTCGGTCTGTGTACCGCCGGAAGCTTTGCCAGGACCGCCTTTTCTACTTTACTGTAGACATAGCGCATGTCACTTGCTGGTTTGGTGATGGCTTTGCAGAGGTGCTGAGGATCAAGCCGGCTTCTGAGCCTGTTCATATGACTGGCCCTGTGGGGTCCTTGGTGTCTCTAGGGTCTTAAGGAGCCTCCCTCATGTCTTTAAGGTAGCATCATTGATCTTTGGATGTGGCTTTTGGATTTTCTGAACAAGCTAATGTTGTGTCGAGAAGCAACACTTTGTGATCTCATGGCTTTGATTGATTTGGGCTGTTCAAAATGTTTATTTGAAAAACGTATACATTAATAAACTTAACAAAGAGATATAAAATACAGAGAAATCACCAAATGCTTTTTGATCTGTTGATATTAAAGAATCAAAAGGTGATGCTGTCTCGATAATTTCTGAAAGAAGCTGTT